TGACCCACCTCAGAGCCTGCTTTGCATCACTGGGAAGCAGGCAGTGTCTTGGGTGGGGGCTTGGTCAGTATCCTCTCCGTCTGGGTGCCCAGCTCCCACGCACACCTGAGCTTTCGGCATGCTCCCACCTCGTTAAAGGTGATTTCCCTCTCCCCATGCTGTGATATGCTGGTCTTCTTTCCAGCCTCACCCTAATCTCTGTGAAGGCTTCCACCCCTTCTGAGTACCTGGCTGGGAGTGCGCTCCAAGCAGGCAAGGAGGCCAAGGCCTGGCTTAACCTCCAAAAGACCGGATACCCCACGGGCTTTGAACCCTCGACTATGGAGGGAAAGAGAGCCATGACTGTATATAATTCTGTCCTCAAACTCACCCATAACAGAGAGCAGTGTCTCCCAGTGTCCCTCCTGGCCCAGCTCAGCCAGCATCACTGAGCAGCTCTCTCCCTCCCCACTCCTAGCTGCTCCAGGGGCAGCAGGGGAGGCGCGTGACAGAGCAACCCTGAGAGGCCAACTCGTGGAACCATAACTGGGATTCCCGCTCGCGCCCTCAGGTCTCCCTCCCTTTTCCAGCGTCAAGCTCTCTGGGCAGCTGCTGGGTTCAGTGACTTGGGTGGGTGGGGAGAATGGGGGGCACCCAAGGCTGGGTTTTTACCCCTTGCTGCTACCTGGATCTCCCAGCTGAAATCCTAGTTATTAGTGGCCCAGGAGAGGAGAAAGTTGGAAGAGGCTATGGAACAGGGTTCCGGGAGTGTATGAGCTCAACCCCTCTCCCGGGAGAGCGACCCCACCACCGCAGGCCCTAATCCTCTGTCAGCAGTGCCCAGCGGAGCTCGGCGTTGAAGGAGGCACGTGGGGGAGGCGGGAGTGGGGAGCGGGCACGTGGTCCAGCCTTCTCAGCCCCGTGCTGCCCCCCGCCCCCAGTGAGGAGGGGTTTGGGGAGGTGGGGGCGGGCCCGGGCGGGGGCGGGCGGCGGGCGGTGCCAAGCGTGGGGCGCGGGCCCGCGGCGGGAGCTGTCCGCGAAACCTAGTGCTGAAGTAGGCGCGGACGTGCCCGGTGCCTGGCGCGTGGTAGCAGGCGCCCGGTGCCCCGGCCGGCGAAGACCATGGCGTTCATGGTGAAGACCATGGTGGGCGGCCAGCTGAAGAACCTCACTGGGAGCCTGGGAGGCGGCGAGGATAAGGGAGATGGGGACAAGTCGGCAGCCGAAGCTCAGGGCATGAGCCGGGAGGAGTACGAGGAGTATCAGAAGCAACTCGTGGAAGAGAAGTGAGTGGGATCCCTTCCTGGCTCCAACGACCTCGTGGTGACTCTGCCTCCGGTGACCCTGCAGGATGGAGCGGGATGCACAGTTCACACAGAGGAAGGCAGAGCGGGCCACACTGCGGAGCCACTTCCGAGACAAATACCGGCTACCCAAGGTAAGCTGGCCCCGGCTGTGAGGCACATCTGGCACCCCACCCCCTCTTCCCCTCTTCCCTTCAGAACGAGACAGATGAGAGCCAGATCCAGATGGCAGGTGGAGACGTGGAGCTGCCCCGGGAGCTGGCCAAGATGATCGAGGAGGACACAGAGGAGGAGGAGGAGAAGGCCTCAGTCCTTGGGCAGCTGGCCAGCCTTCCTGGCTTGAACCTGGGCTCACTCAAGGACAAGGCCCAGGCCACACTGGGGGATCTCAAGCAATCAGCTGAGAAGTGTCACGTCATGTGACCACTTCCCCGGGGTTACCCACTGGGCTGGGCCCCCATGAGGGCTAAGAGTGTGTCAACTTCCAGGGACCCATACTCCATTTGGGGCTTTGTTTCCCTTGCCCCATCCTAGTTCCAAGACCTTTCCCATCCATGCCCCAAGCCTATCTTCTGGTTTCTTCCTCTCCGCTGGGAGTAAAGTCCCCATCTTCACTCTACCCTTCAGGACCCTCCCCACCAGCTCAGCCTGTGGAGGCCTCCCAAGATTGTAGGAATAGGCCCATCCCTCTCTGGCCATGGCCCCAAGTTCCTGCACACAGGAGCACCCACAGAGAGACACACACAGGACACAAAACCCCTGGCACGTTCAGAGACAGAAGCCACAGATACATCCCGGCACAGACAGACACACACGAGGCCAGCTCCCTTGCGTGTCCAGCCCCTCCAGACACCACCACTCAGAAACTCTGAGAGAGAGCATGGGCAGACACCCTCAGCAGACAGGAGGCCTGAGTTCCAGTCTCCACCTTTATTGTTCTTGAAAGCCCCTGCTCTCTCTGAGCCTTATTTCATCATCTGTAAAATGGGAATGTCCTGAATGACTTCTAAGGCTCTTTCTGGCTTGAACTGTCAGAGCCAAGCCCACATCCCTCCTTGGGCAGGGCAGCAGCTGCTGCCACAGCCTCCAGCGGCTGCCACTGTGGGCTCTGGGAGCCGGAGCGATGCTGTGTGAGAGGCAGAGTGCCAAGGATGAAGCTGGCACTGAACAGTAAGCGGCTCCAGGCCTCCTCTGGGCCCAGGGCCCAGCCAATTTCTGTTCTGTTCCTGTAGAACGCTCTCTGGATTCCATAGCTGGAATCTCCTCTCTTAGCTCAGTGAAAAATAAAAATCCCAAATGGTGTGCCTACCTTCCCACTTCTTACTGGCTTCCAGGAGTCTTGGAGTTCATAGCCCCCCGAGCCTGCCTTAAAGGGGTGTCCTCCACCCCCCACCTACAGCTTCACAGGAGGGGAGAAGGCATCCAGTGCTAGGAGTAGAAGTGTCTCCAGCTCTGTTCTCTTGGGGCCCTGGGTGAAGGTGGGGTCTGGGGCTTATGAAATAGGTCTGGGCTTTGAGGAGGATGGAGCAGCCTCATTATGTGGGGAAGATGGGGCCTCTGGGGCGTCACTGAGACCACAGGTGGGGCCGGGGCTGGACCGCAGCTGTCTTGGGTGCCTGTGCCTACACCCCTCCTCACCCTAGAGACGGAAGATGTGCAAAAAGAAAGAAGGAAGGGCAACTGCATTCCAGCCCCACACTGTGATGACTTTGAGCCTGTCCTTTCCCTCCTTGAGCCTGTCTTGCTTGTCCCCTGTAAAATGAACAGTCCCCCTCTCCCCCAAATAGTAATAATACATGTTTCAAAGGGTGACCATTTATAAAGCATATGACAAACCATATCAATAAATGTAACTCATTCTTTTAAAAAAATGAAGAGCCCAGATCTCATCCCGCTCACCTGT